ACCTCCTCTCTCACGGCCCCACCAGATGTGCACAGCTTCCCCACCAGGTGAGCAGCATGTGTGCAGGGTGACCGTGCTGTCACCGCCGTCACTGCTGCTAGGGCTCTGCCATCCCTGAGTCTGTGATGATGGTGACTGTCAGGCAGAACAAGTGGCCCATGGGGACAATGAAGGGCACAGCCCCTTGGCCACACCTAGCTACTGCTGCCTTAAACCCACCGCCCGAAAGAAGGGCAATGTACCTTCCCAGATGACCAATAATACCAGGGACCCAGTGTGACTTTTTTTTTTTTTTTTTGAGATGGAGTTTCGCTCTTTTCACCCAGGCTGGAGTGCAGTGGCAGCATCTCCACTCACTGCAACCTCCACCTCCCAGGTTCAAGTGATTCCTACCTCAGCCTCCCCAGTAGCTGGGATTACAGGCACGCACTACCACAACTGGTCAACTTTGCATTTTTGGTAGAGACGGGATTTCACCATGTTGGTCAGGCTGGTCTCAAACCTCAGGTGATCCCCCAGCGTCGGCCTCTCAAAGTGCTGGGATTACAGGTGTGAGCCACTGCGCCCAGCCCCCAGTGTGACTTCTTAAAGGAGCACATCACTGGACGTGAGACCCACCCGGGGCAAGCCTCTGGCCTGCACAGACCTTGGGCATCATCATTCATCCAACAGAAATTCACCCAGTACCGGCCACGTGCTGACCATCAGCAAGCAAACCAGGCCAGGATTCCTGGCCTGCTGGACACAACCCCATGACATGAAAATCAGCCAACATTTTTTGAGCACCTACTGTGTGCTGGGACCCCATGCTCAGCATTCTACTCTCGTTACCTCATTTAATCCTCAAGACAGCCCTGCAAAGCATGTGCAGCTGTGACCCCCGTGTATCCGTTGAGGAAACAGAGACCCCAAGGAAAGAAAGAACTTGCCCTGACGTGTTTTCTTCCTCGCTCCTAACCAGCTCTGCTGCTACACACAGCCCCTCCCGGGGCCCTACCCCAGGCCCCTCCCCAGGCCCCTCCCCAGGCCCTGCCACGCTGCTTCATGAGATGGAGATATACAGCTCCTCAGGGCAGGGTTGGTGAGAATATCCAAAAAAAAAGGAGGTTAAGCACCTGACACTGCTTGGGAAACAAAGGAGGCACTCAGGGTGGCCCCGCAATGGAAGTCGCTGCTCAGGGGGTTAATGCAGGCTGTGAAACAGGGCCACCTGCAACCGTGGCTTTTCAAAGCTGAAGCCATACCCTGGAGGGAGAGAGGATCCTTGGGCACTGACCCTGGCTGTCCACAGCTAAATGATCATGGGACACCCATGACCATGGGCGTGGCTGGAGGAGGCCCTGCCCTCAGGGGTCTATTGGCATCCAGGGGAAGTGTCTACGGGGTAATGATTAACCCACACCTGCCACCTGGTTTTCAGCCTTCTTGCCCTGCTGACTCATTTTGCAAATCCCACTTGCAAAATTTGGGAGCAGCCTGGGTCCAGCCCCCGCCACGCCACCTCACCTGAGATTCCAGCAGTGGAGGTGCTGCGTCGCCGGGTGGGGTGGCCCTGGCATTCGGACCTGCCACTGGGAAGCCCGAGGCCGGCATGTGGGAGGCGAGTGGGATGGAGGAAAGAGCGATGGAAGAGCTGGCGATGGAGGAGACAGCGCTGGACCCTCTGCTGGCAGGTAAGGATGGGGTTGGGGCGTTGGGGTGAGAGCGCGCCGCGAACGCTGCGGTCTCCGCCCGCAGAGGCCGCCGGGGCCGTGGATGGGGAGGGCGCGCCGCCCGGCGGTCCCAGCGCACAGGCGGCCACGATGAGGGTCAACGAGAAGTACTCGACGCTCCCGGCCGAGGACCGCAGCGTCCACATCATCAACATCTGCGCCATCGAGGACATCGGCTACCTGCCGTCCGAGGGCACGGTGAGTGCGGGCGGCCGCGACCCGGGCGGGAGTGGTGAATGGGTGTCTTTTCTTCCACCCTTAGCTGCTGAACTCCTTATCTGTGGACCCTGATGCCGAGTGCAAGTATGGCCTGTACTTCAGGGACGGCCGGCGCAAGGTGGACTACATCCTGGTGTACCATCACAAGAGGCCCTCGGGCAACCGGACCCTGGTCAGGAGGGTGCAGCACAGCGACACCCCCTCTGGGGCTCGCAGCGTCAAGCAGGACCACCCCCTGCCGGGCAAGGGGGCGTCGCTGGATGCAGGCTCGGGGGAGCCCCCGATGGACTACCACGAGGATGACAAGCGCTTCCGCAGGGAGGAGTACGAGGGCAACCTCCTGGAGGCGGGCCTGGAGCTGGAGCGGGACGAGGACGTAACTATCTCACTGCGCGCTGTTTGTGGGGGCCCTCAACCCAGAACTTTCCTTCTCTCTCCAGACTAAAATCCACGGAGTCGGGTTTGTGAAAATCCATGCCCCCTGGAACGTGCTGTGCAGAGAGGCCGAGTTTCTGAAACTGAAGATGCCGACGAAGAAGGTTGGTGTTGATGGTCCTGCTCCGAAATGAATCGCAGCTCCCCGGTCCCTTGTCTTATCTGCAGATGTACCACATTAATGAGACCCGTGGCCTCCTGAAAAAAATCAACTCTGTGCTCCAGAAAATCACAGATCCCATCCAGCCCAAAGTGGCTGAGCACAGGCCCCAGACCATGAAGAGACTCTCCTATCCCTTCTCCCGGGAGAAGCAGCATCTGTAAGTGGGGACCCCCAGCCTGCTCCCCAAAGTGTGTCTTGTTTCCTTCCCGATATTTCCACAGATTTGACTTGTCTGATAAGGATTCCTTTTTCGACAGCAAAACCCGGAGCACGATTGTAAGTATCGCACGCGCCTGGAAACGGCTCACACTGCTCACCCCCCTTCTTGTCTCTGCAATAGGTCTATGAGATCTTGAAGAGAACGACGTGTACAAAGGCCAAGTACAGCATGGGTAAGCACGTTTTTGGGGCTTGAGATCAGCATCCCATAACCTTCTCTCTGCCTCTGTTTTTAAGGCATCACGAGCCTGCTGGCCAATGGTGTGTACGCGGCTGCATACCCACTGCACGATGTAAGTAACCTTGACACACGATTTATCTCTGCATAAGAACGTCCCTTTCCTCTTTTTTTAACAGGGAGACTACAACGGTGAAAACGTCGAGTTCAACGACAGAAAAGTAAGTTGATGGAGCGGAGCAGGAGGTGGCTCTGTCACCAACCCCACTGCTTCCTCCCCCTCAGCTCCTGTACGAAGAGTGGGCACGCTATGGAGTTTTCTATAAGTACCAGCCCATCGACCTGGTCAGGTAAGAACGCGCCACAGCCTGCGGGAATCAAGGGGCTTGACTCTGCTCTGCTCCCCTGGTGTAGGAAGTATTTTGGGGAGAAGATCGGCCTGTACTTCGCCTGGCTGGGCGTGTACACCCAGATGCTCATCCCTGCCTCCATCGTGGGAATCATTGTCTTCCTGTACGGATGCGCCACCATGGATGAAAACATCCCCAGGTAGGCGGCAGCCCACCCCCACCACCCCGCAGAGGTGACTCCAGGGCTGCCCCCTCTCTTGCAGCATGGAGATGTGTGACCAGAGACACAATATCACCATGTGCCCGCTTTGCGACAAGACCTGCAGCTACTGGAAGATGAGCTCAGCCTGCGCCACGGCCCGCGCCAGCCACCTCTTCGACAACCCCGCCACGGTCTTCTTCTCTGTCTTCATGGCCCTCTGGGGTAAGCAGGGCTCCAGAGCACTGGGTTTTTGGATCAGAGACTCTGGTTTTGCCCCTGCCCGCAGCTGCCACCTTCATGGAGCACTGGAAGCGGAAACAGATGCGACTCAACTACCGCTGGGACCTCACGGGCTTTGAAGAGGAAGAGGTCAGTGGGTTTGCCGCCGTGCATATCACGCCAGGACTCTGTCTTGACTTGGTTTCATTCACAGGATCATCCTAGAGCTGAATACGAAGCCAGAGTCTTGGAGAAGTCTCTGAAGAAAGAGTCCAGAAACAAAGAGGTATGGTGGCCACTGTGGGTTAACTTTCCCAGCAGACAGTGACCGGCATTGTTTTGTGTTGTAGACTGACAAAGTGAAGCTGACATGGAGAGATCGGTTCCCAGCCTACCTCACTAACTTGGTCTCCATCATCTTCATGGTAAGTTCCAGAAGGTTAAGGCCAGACGAAGTCCCAACCAAGAGTGCCCCTTTCCCCCCTGCAGATTGCAGTGACGTTTGCCATCGTCCTCGGCGTCATCATCTACAGAATCTCCATGGCCGCCGCCTTGGCCATGAACTCCTCCCCCTCCGTGCGGTCCAACATCCGGGTCACAGTCACAGCCACCGCAGTCATCATCAACCTAGTGGTCATCATCCTCCTGGACGAGGTGTATGGCTGCATAGCCCGATGGCTCACCAAGATCGGTGAGTGCCCATGTTCCAGGTACTGTGGCCTGCAGCCTCAGTATCATCCTACCCCTCCCTCTAGAGGTCCCAAAGACGGAGAAAAGCTTTGAGGAGAGGCTGATCTTCAAGGCTTTCCTGCTGAAGTTTGTGAATTCCTACACCCCCATCTTTTACGTGGCGTTCTTCAAAGGCCGGTAGGGACATCTTCAGCCTTTCCCCAACCTCGCTTTTCTCTAACGACCTCCCCCATCGTTTCAGGTTTGTTGGACGCCCGGGCGACTACGTGTACATTTTCCGTTCCTTCCGAATGGAAGAGGTAACCGAAATTTTATTCATCTCTGGCAGCCCGTAGCGTGGCTGATGCTGCTCTCTGTCCACAGTGTGCGCCAGGGGGCTGCCTGATGGAGCTATGCATCCAGCTCAGCATCATCATGCTGGGGAAACAGCTGATCCAGAACAACCTGTTCGAGATCGGCATCCCGTGAGTGTGCTGCAGCGGGTTAGAGCGGCAGGCAAACCTAACTGCATGATGTCTCATCTCTCAGGAAGATGAAGAAGCTCATCCGCTACCTGAAGCTGAAGCAGCAGAGCCCCCCTGACCACGAGGAGTGTGTGAAGAGGAAACAGCGGTACGAGGTGGATTACAACCTGGAGCCCTTCGCGGGCCTCACCCCAGAGTACATGGAAATGAGTGAGTGATGGCCGGGGCAGGCAGGTGACATCGGGTGCTGACTAGCACTGGGCTCTCTCTGCAGTCATCCAGTTTGGCTTCGTCACCCTGTTTGTCGCCTCCTTCCCCCTGGCCCCACTGTTTGCGCTGCTGAACAACATCATCGAGATCCGCCTGGACGCCAAAAAGTTTGTCACTGAGCTCCGAAGGCCGGTAGCTGTCAGAGCCAAAGACATCGGTGAGTGACCCCACGGGCCGGCAGAACCGGTTCTCTTTAAAACTGTGACTTCTTCTTCCCCCAGGAATCTGGTACAATATCCTCAGAGGCATTGGGAAGCTTGCTGTCATCATCAATGTAAGTGACATCAGGGACCTTGGCAGAATGGAGGGTCCCCCTCACTGCCATGTCCCCTGCACAGGCCTTCGTGATCTCCTTCACGTCTGACTTCATCCCGCGCCTGGTGTACCTCTACATGTACAGTAAGAACGGGACCATGCACGGCTTCGTCAACCACACCCTCTCCTCCTTCAACGTCAGTGACTTCCAGAACGGCACGGCCCCCAATGACCCCCTGGACCTGGGCTACGAGGTGCAGATCTGCAGGTACTGCTCTCTGCTCCCCTCTTTGAAAAGCCCCCACCCTCGACTCCACCACGGTCTTTTGCAGGTATAAAGACTACCGAGAGCCGCCGTGGTCGGAAAACAAGTACGACATCTCCAAGGACTTCTGGGCCGTCCTGGCAGCCCGGCTGGCGTTTGTCATCGTCTTCCAGGTGCGGTGGGTCCCTCTTTGTTTCCGGTTTGATCCCTTCTGCCACGCGTTGCCTCTCCTTCCAGAACCTGGTCATGTTCATGAGCGACTTTGTGGACTGGGTCATCCCGGACATCCCCAAGGACATCAGCCAGCAGATCCACAAGGAGAAGGTGCTCATGGTGGAGCTGTTCATGCGGGAGGAGCAAGACAAGCAGCAGCTGCTGGAAACCTGGATGGAGAAGGAGCGGCAGAAGGACGAGCCGCCGTGCAACCACCACAACACCAAAGCCTGCCCAGACAGCCTCGGCAGCCCAGCCCCCAGCCATGCCTACCACGGGGGCGTCCTGTAGCTATGCCAGCGGGGCTGGGCAGGCCAGCCGGGCATCCTGACCGATGGGCACCCTCTCCCAGGGCAGGCGGCTTCCCGCTCCCACCAGGGCCCGGTGGGTCCTGGGTTTTCTGCAAACATGGAGGACCACTTTCTGATAGGACATTTTCCTTTCTTCTTTCTGTTTTCTTTCCCTTGTTTTTGCACAAAGCCATTATGCAGGGAATATTTTTTAATCTGTAGTATTCAAGATGAATCAAAATGATGGCTGGTAATACGGCAATAAGGTAGCAAAGGCAGGTGCTTTGCAGAAAGAATGCTTGGAAACTTGAGTCTCCCTAGAGGTGAAAAGTGAGCAGAGGCCCGTAGAAACCCTCCTCTGAATCCTCCTAATTCCTTAAGATAGATGCAAAATGGTAAGCCGAGGCATCGCGCAAAAGCTGGTGCGATGCTTCAGGGAAAATGGAAAACCCACGCAAGAATAATGATTGATTCCGGTTCCAAAAGGTGTCACCTACCTGTTTCAGAAAAGTTAGACTTTCCATCGCCTTTTCCTTCCATCAGTTGAGTGGCTGAGAGAGAAGTGCCTCATCCCTGAGCCACACAGGGGGCGTGGGAGCATCCCAGTTATCCCTGGAAAGCTAGAAGGGGACAGAGGTGTCCCTGATTAAGCAGGAAACAGCACCCTTGGCGTCCCCAGCAGGCTCCCCACTGTCAGCCACACACCTGCCCCCATCACACCAAGCCGACCTCAGAGTTGTTCATCTTCCTTATGGGACAAAACCGGTTGACCAGAAAATGGGCAGAGAGAGATGACCTCGGAAGCATTTCCACAGATGGTGTCAGGGTTTCAAGAAGTCTTAGGGCTTCCAGGGGTCCCCTGGAAGCTTTAGAATATTTATGGGTTTTTTTTCAAATATCAATTATATGGTAGATTGAGGATTTTTTTTCTGTAGCTCAAAGGTGGAGGGAGTTTATTAGTTAACCAAATATCGTTGAGAGGAATTTAAAATACTGTTACTACCAAAGATTTTTATTAATAAAGGCTTATATTTTGGTAACACTTCTCTATATTTTTACTCACAGGAATGTCACTGTTGGACAATTATTTTAAAAGTGTATAAAACCAAGTCTCATAAATGATATGAGTGATCTAAATTTGCAGCAATGATACTAAACAACTCTCTGAAATTTCTCAAGCACCAAGAGAAACATCATTTTAGCAAAGGCCAGGAGGAAAAATAGAAATAAATTTGTCTTGAAGATCTCATTGATGTGATGTTACATTCCCTTTAATCTGCCAACTGTGGTCAAAGTTCATAGGTGTCGTACATTTCCATTATTTGCTAAAATCATGCAATCTGATGCTTCTCTTTTCTCTTGTACAGTAAGTAGTTTGAAGTGGGTTTTGTATATAAATACTGTATTAAAAATTAGGCAATTACCAAAAATCCTTTTATGGAAACCATTTTTTTAAAAAGTGAATGTACACAAATCCACAGAGGACTGTGGCTGGACATTCATCTAAATAAATTTGAATATACGACACTTTTCTCACTTGAATGCTGTCTGCCTGACGT